GCTTTGCAGAGTCAGATGTGGATGTGAAGTCCAGCCCTGTGCCGCCTAGCTGGGTGACCTTTGGCAAGTGATTTAACCTCACTGAACCTCAGTTTCTTCATTGGTGAAACAGGGATAAAAAATAGCGCCTCCCTCACAGATTTGTGATGAGATAACCATGTAAAGTTTTATTTCTTCCTATGGATGAGGCAAAGCAAAGGACATTTAAAAATACCAAATCATATCTTTTTGTGTGTGTTCTATATAACCAAGGTTTCTTGCCCTTAAAAAAAATAAAAAATAAAATAAAAAATAGAGGCCGGGCACGGTGGCTCACACCTGTAATCCCCGCACTTCGGGAGACCAAGGCAGGAGGATTGTTTGAGCCCAGTAGTTCGAGACCTGTGTGGGCAACATGGTGTAACCCCATTTTGTAGAGGCGAAACCTCTACAAAAAATACAAAAATTAGCTGGGCAAGGTGGCACGTGACTGTAGTCCCAGCTACTCAGGAGGCTGAGGCAGGAGGATCGCTTGAACCCAGGAGGTCGAGGCTGCAAAGCTGAGATCTCACCAGGGCACTCCAGCCTGGGCGGCCGATCGAGACCCTGTCTCAACCAAAACAAAACAAACTTTTGAAAAATAGACGCAGGTGCCCTCTGGATGCTTTGCTGCTTCTTGACACCTGTCGTATAATCTGTAATGATGTGATTTCTGCGATTCCTTTTCATTGTCTGTCTTTCCCTTGCTCACAGTAAGCTCCCTGGGGGTAAGGGCGGGTCGTCTTGTGTCGCATTTTGTCTCCAGCGGAGATCCGTTCCGTTTGGAACGGAAGCTGGCGCACAGAAGGCTCTTTAGAAGGTCGGTGTGTGTGTTGCGGCAGAAGGTAGAGGCCGAATGTGGCCGCGGGTGGCGTGTTGAGCGCGGAGGGGGTCGTGGGACTCGGGAACCTGTGCAGGCGGTGGAGAGGGGCGCAGCGGCTCTGCCCCGTGCGGCCCGCAGATGGCGCTGCAGGCCAGGTCCTCGCCGCGCGCCAGCCTGGAACCCGGAAGCGGCAGCGCGGCGCGACCCGGCGGGCGGGCTCTGGGCGCGGGAATCCCGGCGGATCCCGGGCGGGCGGATGACCCCCAGCCCTACCCTTGGTGCCGCCTCCTCCTCTCTCCTTTCTCCTCCGGCAGCCAGCGCGCCTGTGTCCTCTCTAGGAAGGGGTAGGGGAGGGGCGTCTGGAGAGGACCCCCCGCGAATGCCCACGTGACGTGCAGTCCCCCTGGGGCTGTTCCGGCCTGCGGGGAACATGGGCGTGCTCAGGGTCGGACTGTGCCCTGGCCTTACCGAGGAGATGATCCAGCTTCTCAGGAGCCACAGGATCAAGACAGGTGACCGGGTGTGCGCGTGCCAGGGAGCCGCGCTGCCAATCCGCTATACGTGTTTTGTTTTCAGTGGTGGACCTGGTTTCTGCAGACCTGGAAGAGGTAGCTCAGAAATGTGGCTTGTCTTACAAGGTGAGCTCCTGATCTCCACATTCCAAACCTGATTGTTGCTGAGCAGTCTGGGGCCCTTTGGCAGGCCCTGGTTGCCCTGAGGCGGGTGCTGCTGGCTCAGTTCTCGGCTTTCCCCGTGAATGGCGCTGATCTCTACGAGGAACTGAAGACCTCCACTGCCATCCTGTCCACTGGCATTGGCAGGTTTGTGTGTGTACTTGGGGAAGAAGGAGAGACTTGTGTTGATTTTCTTCTCTTCTGCCATCAGTCTTGATAAACTGCTTGATGCTGGTCTCTATACTGGAGAAGTGACTGAAATTGTAGGAGGCCCAGGTAGCGGCAAAACTCAGGTACATGTGAGGCCAGCAGTCAGGAGGATTTAGTGTCAAGTTCATCCAATGCCCCCACCCCCAGGTATGTCTCTGTATGGCAGCAAATGTGGCCCATGGCCTGCAGCAAAACGTCCTATATGTAGATTCCAATGGAGGGCTGACAGCTTCCCGCCTCCTCCAGCTGCTTCAGGCTAAAACCCAGGATGAGGAGGAACAGGTAAGGGCAGGATGCTGGGTTCCATTGAGATTAAAGTCCTTGCTTTTCTTTTCCACCGCTTCAGGCAGAAGCTCTCCGGAGGATCCAGGTGGTGCATGCATTTGACATCTTCCAGATGCTGGATGTGCTGCAGGAGCTCCGAGGCACTGTGGCCCAGCAGGTGAGCCTGCTGTTCTGCCCCTCCTTGCTTAAGGTTCATGAGTGCTTCCCCCACATTCCTTCAGGTGACTGGTTCTTCAGGAACTGTGAAGGTGGTGGTTGTGGACTCGGTCACTGCGGTGGTTTCCCCACTTCTGGGAGGTCAGCAGAGGGAAGGTGAGTGATGTGGCAGAGCCTGGGGCCAGTGGGCCCTCCCTCTCTGCTTCTCCTCCTCCTGCAGGCTTGGCCTTGATGATGCAGCTGGCCCGAGAGCTGAAGACCCTGGCCCGGGACCTTGGCATGGCAGTGGTGGTGAGGAAGCAGGCTTGGCCAATGAACTTGATATTATGGATCTGTAAGTCTGTTTCTGCTGCAGGTGACCAACCACATAACTCGAGACAGGGACAGCGGGAGGCTCAAACCTGCCCTCGGACGCTCCTGGAGCTTTGTGCCCAGCACTCGGATTCTCCTGGACACCATCGAGGGAGCAGGAGCATCAGGCGGCCGGCGCATGGCGTGTCTGGCCAAATCTTCCCGACAGGTGAGCCAGCCCCAGGAAGATGCCAGTAATCTTAACTCCACTGACTCCTTACTTCTTCTTCCAGCCAACAGGTTTCCAGGAGATGGTAGACATTGGGACCTGGGGGACCTCAGAGCAGAGTGCCACATTACAGGGTGATCAGACATGACCTGTGCTGTTGTTTGGGAAACAGGGAAGCATTGGGGACCCCTCCCAACTTTTCTTCCCAGTAACGCCTGCTGTTTACTGCCACCTGGCACTGGTGACTACAGACGTTCTCAGGCTGGCCAGAAGAGACATCTTGGGTTCCTTGGCCTCACTCTCTGTAAGCATATAAACCACAGGCGAAAGAGGATGCTGCATTGCGAGGACCCAGAAATTCATACTGGTGCCACGTTTCCTTCCCTTATTTCTAACGTGTATGTTTCTGGTGGAAACCAAGTTCACCCTGGCTGGGAGCATCTCTGATGAGGCATGCTGGCGACTGGATGGATAATCCTGTGCATCACCATTGTGTCCTGTGCTCCCTCCTAGCGCAGTGGCCAAGCCGGGAAAGCCTCTAACTTGCCTTTGCTGCTGCTGCCTTTTTTTTCTTTTGTCTCTGCCTTTCCATTTGTTAGATGGGGGCCCACTCTTCCTTAGCTCTGTCTCTGAGTTACTGGGTGGAAATAAGCTTATAAATGAAATACTCTTCTTCATCTCTGTTTTGCTCTTAAAAATATAAAAAGGCAATTCCCCGAGCCCTAGAGCCACCTGATTTCCCCTTAGAAGGCTGTTTTTCAGTTTCCCCCAGTGAGGCCCAAAGAACAGTTTATTCCTCCTTTCCTCTTGCTGATTTGGTTTCAGACCTGCCTGCATCACCATGACTAGGTGAGAACGTGTGGGCTCGCTGCAGTTCCAGGGATATAATTTAACAGAAAGGGAGGGTATGACCTGCTCCTGGTGAATCCAGCCACTCATTTAATATGCATGGTGCCCTGTGGGGCCCCTCCACAGTACAGCATAACCAGAGGTGCTGAACCATGGCCTTGCCCATAAACAGACAGAGGAGAATTTGCACAGTAAATAGAGCCAGCTGGGAAAATTGATGCTGACGTAAATAATACATGGCAAATCTAGTCCTTTATGCAGAAATTCATTGCTGGTGGCTCCAAGATGCAATATAATTACACCTCTCTTCCTGCCAGCTGTACCACAGCTAGTGCCCTAGTGTATGAAATAATCCCTCTGTCTTTCACCAGCACTGTGGCCATCCGTCTGAGAGCCATGACCCTGGCTGGGAGGGGACGAAGACACCAGGGAATGGAAAATAAAAGGAAAAGTACAGAAATGATCAGGATTGGTTACTGGCCACATCTTTTAAAGGAAGGTCATCTTTCTTGGTTAGAGAGCCTGTTGTGTAATTAATCAGTTATGTCTTGGCTGCAGGAAAGGAGGGTCCGAGTTACACTCAGAAAGTAATGACATTTAGAGGTGATGAATGCAACAGGGATAGAATCATGGAGGATTGGGAAGGAGTGGCAAACTGGCACCAGGGTGTTGGATTCAGGACAGGGTTGGTAAGCCTAAGCCTGGGGGAATCCTAGCGCTTGCTTTCACAGAAGACCTCAGGAGAAATTAATCTTCAGTATCTTTATACCATGGGTGATTGGCACATTCCTGCAACCACAGTAAGATGCAATACATGAAGCTGGAAATTGCAAATTCTTGCCACTCAAGGTACTATTTGGGCATCTTCAGCCCACAGCAGACATGACCAATCGGGCACAAGCACTCTTTTTTGTGGAAGTCAAAGTGTTTTTAGAAGTTTTTCTCAATATAGCACTCCAGGGGGCCACTACCAGTCAGTTGGAGTTGGTATTCAAGGTGGAGTCTGGTTGCCGTCTCTGCCCTGTTCCCATTATGTAGTGAGTTCAGGTACTTAATACCTAACTGAGGACCCTAGGACTGCAGTTTGAGATCATCTGGGGCCAGGCACAGTGGCTCACACCTATAATGGTAGCACTTTGGGAGCCTGAGGCGGGAGGATCACTTGAGCCCAGGAGTTTAACAGTTTAAAATCAGCCTGGGCAACATGATGAGACATCGTTTCTACAAAAAAATTTTTTAAATTAGCTAGGCATTGTGATGTGCACCTGTGGTCCCTGCTACTTGGGAGCCTGAGGCAGGAGAATCGCTTGAACCTTGGAGGTTGTGGCTGCAGTGAGCCCTGATCGCACCACTACACCCCAGCCTGGGTAACAGAGCAAGACCCTGTCTCAAGGAAAAAAAAAATCATCTGGCCCATCCTGTTACTTAACAGAGAAGGTACCTGAGGCTCAAAAAGGATGACTGACAGTCCTAGTGGCAGAATGGAGGTGGGATCTGGAACCCACAACTTGATTCCTAGGACTCTTTTTTTTTTAATTCCCACATTGGCTGGGTGTGGTGGCTCACGCCTGTAATCCCAGCACTTTGGGAGGCTGAGGTGGGTGGATCACCTAAGGTCAGGAGTTCCAGACCAGCCTGACCAACATGGTGAAACCCCGTCTGTACTAAAAATACAAAAATTAGCCAGGCATGGTGGCCCATTTCCTGTAATCCCAGCTACTCAGGAGGCTGAGGCAGAATCGCTTGAACCTGGGAGGCGGAGGTTGCAGGGAGCTGAGATGGCGCCACTGCACTCCAGCCTGAGCGACAGAGTGAGACTCCGTCTCAAAAAAAAAAAAAAAATGCAAAAATTAGCCAGGCGTCGTGGCGCATGTCTGTAATCCCAGCTCCTCGAGAGGCTGAGTGGGGAGGATCACTTGAGCCCAGGAGGCAGAGGTTGCAATGACCTGCGATCATGCCACTGCACTCCAGCCTGGGCAACAGAGACTCTGTTTCAAAAAGAAAAAAAAAATCCCCACATTTTATTTAATTTTCAGTCCATACAGTTCTATTCCTGCTAGGGCTGTAACTCCAGCTGAAGGCACCACAGCTGTCACCCAAGGAGTTTCTGTGGCCATGGGAAGGTGTTGCATTCACTGCTACTTGAGACCACCACGTGACATTCCTGCAGGCTGTGCCCCTCACAGCCAGCTTCATCCTTTGGCTCCTCCTAGACCAGGACTTTGTCTTGCCTGCCTGCTGCCACTGCACTCTGTTCCGGCCACACCACACTGTGCAGTCCCCTGGTAGGACTTGGGCTAGGCTGGCTCTCCTGTCCAAGTGCCTTTTGCTCCCTTTGCTTATGTGTCTGTCTCTGCCCAGCTCCCACTGTGTCTGGTGCACACCCACCCTGACATCCTTTTTTATGCCTCAGCTGTGATCTAGATAGATGCTTACAGTAACTTCCCTGTATTAGTTATTCACTTGTACTTTCTGTTCACGTGTCTGCCTACAGGCTCCCACTTTTTGTCACTTTTTCTCTTTATACATTATGGAAGCTCAGTAATGATTAAATAGATGAATGATGTTTTAAAAATATATTTTAAAAAAGCAAAGGACTGGCTCTATCTCAGGGGTTCCTTCCATAAAGCGTCAACTTTCAATTTCCCCTGCGGGGGTGGTTTGAGACCTGAGGGCACTCTCTAGTTCTTAGGAAAAAAATATACATATACATATACATATATATATATATATACACACACACACACACACATATACACACATATATATACATATATATACACACATATATATATATACACACATATATATACACACATATATATACACATATGAGCCAGGCGCAGTGGCTCACGCCTGTAATCCCAGCACTTTGGGAGGCCAAAGTGGGCGGATCACAAGGTCAGGAGTTCAAGACCAGCCTGGCCTATATAGTGAAACCCTGTCTCTACTAAAAATACAAAAATTAGCTGGGTGTGATGGCTCGCATCTGTAATCCCAGCTACTTGGGAGGCTGAGGCATGAGAATCGCTTGAACCTGGGAGATGGAGGTTGCAGTGAGCCGAGATTGTGCCACTGTACTCTAGCCTGGGCAACAGAGTGAGACTCCATCTAAAAAATATATATATATGTTCACACCCACATCATTGAGTCCCCAGAGTGTCTTCTTACATATCTTTTTACAGGGGACTATTGTATGCCCTTCGTCTGACATCAGATGAAATTAATGTTGAGATCCTACTATGTGCTAGCACTTGATGGCCTTAATTAAAAATCAGGCATTTGAATTCCCAAGGACTCAGGCAAAGGTCCATGTATCATTAAGGCTGCAAGTAACAAAACCTAGGCTTAAAGAAGTGTAAATACTAGGGACACTTATTTATATTTATTTCTTTTATGTTTCAAGACAGAGTCTTGCTCTGGAGTGCAGTGGCACAATCACGGCTCACTGTACCCTCTACCTCCCAAGCTCAAGTGATCCTCCCACTTCAGTCTCCCAAGTAGCTGGGACTACAGGTGTGTGCCACCACACCCATCTAAGTTTTGTATTTTTTGTAGAGACGGGGTCTCTGTACGTTGCCCAGGCTGGTCTTGAACTCCTGGGCTCAGGTGATCTACCCGCCTTGACCTCCCAAAGTGCTAGGGATTACAGTCATGAGCCACCATGCCTGGCAGGGACACTTATTATCTCTGATAACAGGAAGTCTGAGGTTTGTTAATTTAGTGGCTCATTGTCAAATGGCGTAGAGCCTTTGCATCCTTCTGCTCTGTTCTTTTATGTTGGTTTTGTCTTCAAGCTTGTTCCCCTTATGAAAGCCTGGCTGCAGCCATTTTGAGCATCAATCCAGACGTGACAATATCTACAGGCAGGAGAAGGATCGCCTCCTGTGTGTCCTTTAAAGAACAAGGTGTTAACATGCCAGGAACTGTGGCTCCTGACTGTAATCCCAGTAATTTGGGAAGCCAAAGTAGGAGGATCGCCTGAGGCCAGGAGTTCCAGACCAGCCTGGGCAACATAGCAAGACCCTATCTCTATAAAATAAAATAATAAAAATTAAGAAAACAAGGTGTTAAAAGACAAAATTAAAGCAAATATAGTTTTGCAGATTGTAATTGACTTTTATTTGCAATTCTAGAATTGGGCTGCCCTCAGAACCAGGACAGGTTCAGAGAATTCCAGAGCTGCAACATAGTCTGAAAGCATTTATGGTCAGAAAACAGAAATGAGATACAAAGACAACTAATTGGTTACAGCTCTGCCTTTGCCTTATTTGAAAATGGTTTGAATAGTTGGCTGCCTGGAACCCACTGAAGCTGATGATGTGATTGGCTGAGCCTCAGCAATCTGTTACAAAAGTATACTCCTAAATTAGGTTTTCAGTTAGTTTGCATACTAAGGCTGCAGTTTGTTAAGGGCCCAAGTAAAGCCTCCTCAGGTCAATTTTTTTTTTCTTTTTGAGATGGAGTCTTGCTCTTGCTCAGGCTGGAGTGCAGTGGCGTGATCTCAGCTCACTGCACCTCTGCCTCCCGGGTTCAAGTGATTCTCCTGCCTCAGCCTCCTGAGTAGCTGGGACTACGACTACAGGCGCCTGCCACTATGTCCGGCTAATTTTTTGTATTTTTAGTAGAGATGGGGTTTCATCATGTTGGCCATGGCTGGTCTCGAACTCCTGACCTCAGATGATCTGCCTGCCTCAGCCTCCCAAAGAACTGGGATTATAGGCATGACCCACTGTGACTAGCCCTCAGGCCAAATTTAGCTTTTGTTTGTTTGTTTGAGACGGAGTCTCTGTCACCTAGGCTGGAGTGCAGTGGCATGATCTTGGCTCACTGCAACCTCTGCTTCCTGGGTTCAAGCAATTCTGCCGCAGCCTCCCGAGTAGCTGGGATTACAAGCATGCGCCCCCATCCCCGGCTCTTTTTGTATTTTTAGTAGAGATGGGGTTTCACCATGTTGGCCAGACTGGTCTCAAACTCCTGACCTCAGGTGATTCACCTGCCTCTGCCTCCCAAAGTGCCTGGATTACAGGCGTGAGACACCACACCCGACCCCAAATTTAATTTAACAAAGGACTAACTCAGAACTAACTTCCAACCAAAGCTGACTCACCTCAAATCTCATTGGTGCAGAATTGCTTCATACACCCATGTGTAATACAGTAACTGGCAAGAAAAAGGGACTGCTGTGATTGACTCAAACCAACTAGGAAATAGCCCTGGAGCTGAGGCTGGGGACAGGCTTTCCTGAAGCACATGCTGGAGCCACTGAAAGAAAAATGGGAGTTCTCCTTTCTACTAGAAAGGAGAGTGTGTGGATGAACTGGATGCTGGGTGGGCAGCCTCTCACTAGTACTTACGGTAGTACCAAAGACGAGTTAATCAAGGCTCTATTATGTATCCTTAGGCCCTTGATGCATGTCTCATTATGACCTTAGGACAGCCTTGTGGCAGAGGGAATGATTCCATTTAATAGACAGTAAATGGGATCTCAGTGAGGTTAAGGACATAAAGCTAATAAGTGGCAGCACGGGAATCCAGACACATGTCTGCCTGATACCAAACCCATTTTTTCCCATCTGCACGCTGCCTTCTGCTGTAAATATGTAAATGTTTCCACAAAATTCTTTTTCATACTTTGCCCTGATAGCAGCAGGGGCTGCACATCCCAACCTCTTTTCAGCTTAGCTCACCATAAAAAGCGGGATCAGAGATCTACTTCTCAGCTCTTTCTGATTTCCCCCAGGGAAGTTACAAAAGAATGACAAAAACTTGGAGAAGGCAGATATCATTAGTATTAAAGAGAACTGGAGGTTTAGGGGGAAATAAAGCTGAATAAAAAACAGCAGGGCTGGCTGAGCGTGGTGGCTCACGCCTGTCATCTCAGCGCTCTGGGAGGCTGAGGTGGGTGGATCATTTGAAATCAGAAGTTCGAGACCAGCTTGGCCAACATGGCGAAACCCCATTTCTACTAAAAATACAAAAATTAGCCGGGCGTGGTGGCGGGTGCCTGTAGTTCCAGCTACTCAGAAGGCTGAGGCAGGAGAATCGCTTGAACCCGGGTGGTGGAAGTTGCAGTGAGCCAAGATCACACTACTGCACTCCAGTCTGGGTGACGGAACAAGACTCCATCTCAAAAAAACAAAACAAAACAGGGCCTATGCATCCCTGAGATGTGAAGCAGGGGGAGATAAGGGATTTAGATGTATATCCTACTAGGTTTTTGCTGTGTTCTGCCATGCAGTTGTCTGGGCAGGATTTATTTATATTTTAATTTATTTCAGGGGCCATGCTAATCATCTTTGTATTGTTCCAATTTTAGTGTATGTGCTGCTGAAGCAAGCACTGGGTAAGGTTTAAACTGTCTAGTTCTGTGTGCTGGGGTTTGGCATTGGAGAAGGCTCTGTGATGCATAGACCTTAAATTAGAGTTAGGTATATTATTAATCCAAAGTGATCCTGAATGCTTTCTATCATTTTTTTCTTGTCCTATTGCACTGGCTAAACTGACTTTTAGTACTACACAGAATAGAAGCAACAATAACAATCATCCTTGTCTTGTTCCTAACTTTAGTGGACTATTTACAATATTTTACTGAGTTAGATGCCTTAGGTTCCACGTAGCTGCTCTTTATGAAAGACCTCACTGGGTTACCCTTCAGTCTTGGAGGAGTCTGGGTATTGGCCATGACATTTGCCATGAATGATGGAGTTCTCTCTGCCAGGTCCTCATGCCCTGGAGCTGTACGGCTGCACTTCAGCTGCTGCACATTTGACTTTTTGAGTAGCCCTTGAATCTCTGCTCTTCCTTGGCCTCTCTATAGTTTTTGGTATAATAGCCTCAGCTTAAGTTTGAGTTTTGTAGGAAAACAATGGGCCTGTGCTGACAAAGATACAAAGTCAAGGAACAGGATTTTTTATATCTCAACTAACTTGGTCCTAGCTTTGACATTTACTTGCCATATAACAATGGATGAATAACAGTCTCTTTAAGCCTTAGTTTCATCCACCGTGAAATGGGAAAAATAATATCTGTTTCATAGAGTTGTTTTAGGATCATGTAACTTATGTAAAACACTGAATAGTTTTCCAGGCATGATATAGGCACTCAATCTCATATTATGAATAAGCTTATGATGCATGGGGGATACTGATGACAGCTTTCTTCTGTCCAGGCAGGCCCAGCTACATGGTGGTATGACCAGTGCAGTCACACAGCCCCATGCTTAGCAGGGCTCTGCACTTAGTTTAATGCTCTGCTGTTGCCATCTTGAAGTTCTTAATTTTTAAACAAGCATCCCATATTTTGCACTGTTTCTTGCAAACAGTGTAGCCAGTTCTGTCTCCAGGAATGGATCCAGCACTAGTACTGGCCCTTCTCTTTGGGAAACATCCTTCCATTGATTTCTTAGGGAGTAAATCCCTTGAAGAGTAACCTCCCATAGAAAAATTAGGGTTAGCACCCTGTGTATGTTTATCTCTAACTGTTCCATTCTCAGTAACCTACACATCCTCTCTCATTAAAAAAACAAAACAAAACAAAAAACACTTTATATTTTACAGAAGCTATTAGATCCAGAGAGGTTGGTAGGGGTGCTGGTGAAATGGAATGGTGATTTGGGATTTTGGAATCAGGAAAAAGATCTAAGTTCAAAACCCTGCTAGTCCCTTTCTGGCCGAGTTACTTGGACAAGGTAATGTCTCTGTCCTACTGGTAAAGTGTATGTTGCAGGGGAATTACATTCTTTGTTGGTAAAATATATGCCTCAGGGGAATTAAACAGATAATTTATGTAAAGTGCCTTTCACAGAGAGTCTGGCACATAGTAGGTGGTCGGTCACTATTAATTCTTCCAGCTCTTGCCAGAAATAACTAAAATCAGGGCACTAGGACTTCCAAGCCGTGCTGCTACTAATAAAAGAAATAATATGATTTATTTTTTCACAACTGTTTGGGGAAAGGCCTGTGCTTCATAAATATGCGTTGGAAAGTACTTAGCAAATGAGTAGAAATAATAAAAATATGTCCAAGTAAACAGCTCCTATAAATATGTCACTTGGTAGACAA